AGTAAAGAATAATTTTAGTTCAGACGCTCATGCTGTCTCCCCTTTGCCATCATTTTGTTGAACAGCAGCCATAACCCCAGTGTCAAAAATAAGCCCCCCGCAAAGGCTATTGCCATTAATAGAGGCGCCAGTGATGGAGGAGTCCTGCTAGACAAGCAACTCCGGAGTCTGCAGTTTCCTAATTCAATATTAACAACAATGCTGTCCTCTTACTGGCTTCTCCCTCATTTTATTTTGCGTGAAACTGTGGATAACGTAAATGCCCAAGCGCTTTCTATTCAGTCCTCAAATGCAAAGCAGACCCTTGCTAATAATGGTAATAATCCGAATGGGTTTAACTGCAGCATTGTAAGAAAAGGCAGGCAGTACTCTTAGACTACAGGGGTGGATCTCATCATTTGATTTTCCCGACTCCGCCAGGAAATAAGAGGGGCCTTGGCTTGGGGAGAGGTGTGTGGGGAGGCGTAAGGGGTGGGCCCCCCGGAAATCCTGCTGCGCTGTTTAAACCTAAGGTGACCTAACGGATGGCGGGAGCGGCCGCGCGAGCCTTGGAGCAGGGCGCGGCCATTGGTGACGCACGCCGGGGAGCACGGCGCCCACGTTTCCACCATTAGCGAGGCCTCACACCCGGCGCTCCAAGTTCGGGGCTGGAGGCGTCCCGGCTTCCTCCCTCCCGGAGCGGGACCGGCCCCGCCCCCGCGCCCCGGGTCGCTCCCGGCGGCCCCTCCCACCTCCTAGTCCTGGCCTCCCCGGGCGCAGCACACTCCCAGCCGGCCGCAGCCTGACACGCCGCGCGGCCCCCCAGTCTCCCGCGGCTGCTCCCCCAGGCATGGCACAGGGCCTCGCCTCACTATGGCAGCAGCACGGCACAGCACGCTCGACTTCATGCTCGGCGCCAAAGGTGAGGGCGCCCGCCGCCACCTGCGTGGCCATCCCCGCCGCTCCCGCCGCCTGGCGGGCTGGGGCGGGGGTCGGGCGTGGCGTGCGCCGCGGGCCGAACAATGCGGGCGGCCCGCGCGGCGCCGCACTCTCCCGGACTGCCACGCACAGCGCGCTGCGGGGCCGCGTGCACCGGCGGTCGGGCGGAGGCCGCGCTCCTGCTGGCTCCGCGCTCCGTCCCGGCCGCAGCTCGGGGCCTGCAGGGGCAGTCCCGGGTGCCCGCCGGCCGCGCCGCCCTTCCGGGCCCTGGCCGTCCACCCGCGCTCCCACGCGGGCTCGCCGCCTTCGCGCTCCCGCTCGGGGAGTCCCCGGGCTGCCGGGCGCGGGCGGACCCCCCATGGGACGAGGGTTGCAGGGACTGCGGCGGAGCGAGGCGTGACCCGCGCGGCGAGCCCGGGCTGGGGGCGTGCGCCGAGCGGGGCTGCCCGCGCGACCTTTTCCTGTTCTTGCAGGCGGGTAAATTTCCCTCTTGGGGGCGGGGGTTTCCCGACCATCTTGCCTTCTTCCCCTTGTTCTCCAGCTGATGGTGAGACCATTCTAAAAGGCCTCCAGTCCATTTTCCAGGAGCAGGGGATGGCGGAGTCGGTGCACACCTGGCAGGACCATGGCTATTTAGCAACCTACACAAACAAGAACGGCAGGTGAGCAGTCTCCAGTGCTGTTCTTCATACCTTCTTAAGCTTAAAATTATATTTTCCTTTGTAGCTTTGCCAATTTGAGAATTTACCCACATGGATTGGTGTTGCTGGACCTTCAGAGTTATGATGGTGATGCGCAAGGCAAAGAAGAGATCGACAGTGTCGGTTTTTCACTTTCATTTACTCAGTGTTTTACAAGCCCATTGATTTTTCTTTTAATTGTAGATTTTGAACAAAGTAGAGGAAAGAATGAAAGAATTGAGTCAGGACAGTACTGGGCGGGTGAAACGGTAAGTCCACTCTTGAATGTCCTTTTATATTTTAAGGTACATTTCTGTTTTTCTCTTTTTCCAGATTACCACCCATAGTGCGAGGAGGAGCCATCGACAGATACTGGCCCACCGCCGACGGGCGCCTGGTTGAATATGACATAGATGAAGTGGTATATGACGAAGATTCACCTTATCAAAATATAAAAATTCTACACTCGAAGCAGTTTGGAAATATTCTCATCCTTAGTGGGGATGTTAGTAAGTATTCCATCCCTGCCCCGATCACGTAAACTCACCATTTGGATCTGTTTCTCCTCCCTAGATTTGGCAGAGAGTGATTTGGCATATACCCGGGCCATCATGGGCAGTGGCAAAGAAGATTACACTGGCAAAGATGTACTCATTCTGGGAGGTGGAGACGGAGGCATATTGTGTGAAATAGTCAAACTAAAACCAAAGATGGTCACTATGGTAGAGATATCCTTTGTTGTATAAGAGAACAAGTTCAGTATACCCAAATTCTCCTTAACCTGTTGCGGACATTGACCAAATGGTGATTGATGGGTGTAAGAAATACATGCGAAAAACGTGTGGCGATGTCTTAGACAATCTTAAAGGAGACTGCTATCAGGTAATTGTTTTCTGGATAATGTAGTTTTAAGTGCTCACTCATCTATTCCTGTTCTTTCTGGAAGGTTCTAATAGAAGACTGTATCCCGGTACTGAAGAGGTACGCCAAAGAAGGGAGAGAATTTGATTATGTGATTAATGATTTGACAGCTGTTCCAATCTCCACGTCTCCAGAAGAAGGTAGATTTTTTTAACCAAGATATTTATGATGGTATTTATGAAACTTGTTCTTTTAAACATTCAGATTCCACATGGGAGTTTCTCAGACTGATTCTTGACCTCTCAATGAAAGTGTTGAAACAGGATGGGAAATATTTTACACAGGTAGGCTACTTAACAGTTTTTTCCCTCAAAACGAATCCCATTTGCTTATCTCTCTTTGATTTAGGGGAACTGTGTCAATCTGACAGAAGCACTGTCGCTCTATGAAGAACAGCTGGGGCGCCTGTATTGTCCTGTGGAATTTTCAAAGGAGATCGTCTGTGTCCCTTCATACTTGGAATTGTATCCTTTGACCGTGACATTCTGTTGCCAGATACCTGCTTTTATTCCTTGACTCCCTGTCCAGGTGGGTATTTTACACTGTTTGGAAGAAAGCTAAACCCTGAAGATCAGTAGCCCCTAATCACATGTGCTGCAAATAGCCTTCCTGACCTCCATATGCTGTACATGACATCAAAATGAGTCAGGCAATTGATTGTGAATTCCTTAAAGTTTTCCTTTTTTTAATAATTATTTTTAATTTAAAAAAGCAAATGGAAAATGTATATTTTGATGAGCTTAGGGTGTTTTTTTTTTGAAAGTCAGCTGAAGGATGGTTAGACAGCACAGCGAAGACTGCTAAATGCACTGACCCCCCCCATTAGAATGTGATTTTTGTTCCTTTTTATTTCTCTGTGGGCTTTTGTTTTTGTTTTTGTTTTGGTAGATCTTCAATTTGGATATTTGGAGGAGTGAACATCGTTGTTTTGCTGGAGGGAAGATCTTGATGGTGTTTCTTTCCCCAAAAATTGACTTAGATATTAAAATTTGGTGCTTATAAGAGAGAGTTAAAAAAAAATAGGATTGCTTCAATTAAAATTACAAAAGAGACATTTTGTGTGTTCTGTCGTTTTATTTCAGCCCA